ATTTGGCCTGGGATTTTGTGGCTTGGTAGAGATAGTTATAACAATAGATAAAAGTAAGATCCTCTTCCTCTTTTCCTTGCTAAAGATATGTTAACATCTTTGTCTAGCTGTTGTTTCTTGGAAAATTAAAGTCAATTTAAATGACGGCAAGGTTTTACTCAGTGATGATGAAGTAAGATGGAGAGAGAAAATGGAAACTTTAACCTCCTGGTTAAATTCTATTTAACCAGGACGCCGATTCGGGCTACAATGCGTGGCTTTCGTATGAATTGCAGCCGGCGGCGGTAAGTTAAATTCTATTAAATCAATAGGATATTAGTTCCAGGCATATTTTATAAAAACAGAATCCAAAACCTTAGAGCATTGTTGTGGCTAAATTATTGTGTTTATGCACATACACACACTCACATACAAAATCCCACACATATTGACTGAACACTTTCTTTTGAATATAAATATCTTATCTACATCTCAAGTCACATTGAGGGAAATTTATTAATATGATGTGCTTATTCAAAATCTGATATATCAGTTACCAATATTTTTCACCTTCACCGATTTTATTCTTATGTGATTGTTATGTTTCCTTTTGGAGTCAATGGCTGTTGTGTGAGGAGGTCTTGAAAAATATTACAGGAAGAGGACAGTACCACAAAAACCTACATGACTATGCAGAACTACCGATCAATTGTCCCAAAACGAGTGTCGAATATTCTTTGTCTTAAAGTTCTGCATGGAATTCTTACACATGGAAAAATAAATTTGTGGCAAAATGAAACTCATCAACCAATTGTCAGCTAATATAAAATGTTGAGCAGAATGCAGTGATTTGCTGTTTCTGGGAAGGTAAACATTTAATCTTCAATTACATATTTGCAGTGAAAATGTCAGGAAATGCAAGGGGCAAAAAAATACTACATCAATGGAAAATATGAAGACTGAGTCATACTTACACTTACACGTTCATGCGCATGGTGTCGCTCTTCACTGAGAACGTTTCCGCGAAGAAAGCCGCCGTTTCTTTCTTCCTGCAGAAAATATAGCAGAAAGCGGAATACCTCTTGCGAATCCTTCCGCACTAGGAAGCCATAAAAATTGGGCCTTGAGAGACAGTTTGAGGTAAGGCGTTGTATATATTGCAGATAGCTCTGAGGTTTTTGGAGTGTACCATGCTGTCTTCCTGGCAAGGAGGCCCAAGACCGCGGCAACTACTGCTCTGGCTTCTGATCCTCGCAGCCTGGGAGACGGGTAGTGGCCAGCTCCACTACTCCGTCCCCGAGGAAGCAAAACACGGCACCTTCGTGGGCCGCATCGCTCAGGACCTGGGGCTGGAGCTGGCGGAGCTGGTGCCGCGCCTGTTCCGGGTGGCGTCCAAAAGACACGGGGACCTTCTGGAGGTAAATCTGCAGAATGGCATTTTGTTTGTGAATTCTCGGATCGACCGCGAGGAGCTGTGTGGGCGGAGCGCGGAGTGCAGCATCCACCTGGAGGTGATCGTGGACAGGCCTCTGCAGGTTTTCCATGTGGAGGTGAAGGTGAGGGACATTAACGACAACCCGCCCATATTCCCTGAAAGCAAGAAACGAATAATCATTGCAGAATCTAGACCTCCGGAAACTCGATTTCCACTAGATGGCGCATCCGATGCAGATATTGGAGTAAACTCGGCATTGACCTACCGACTGGATCCCAACGATTATTTCACTTTGGACGCACAAAACAGTCTTGAGCAAATGTCTTCATTATCACTTGTACTGAGGAAAACACTGGACAGAGAGGAAATTCAGGAACATAGTTTATTACTGACAGCCAGTGATGGAGGTAAACCCGAGCTGACTGGCACAGTTCAGCTGCTCATCACGATTCTGGACGTGAATGACAACGCCCCGGAATTTTACCAATCCGTTTATAAAGTGACGGTGTTAGAGAACGCCTTCAATGGAACATTAGTGATCAAGCTAAATGCCACAGATCCTGATGATGGTACAAATGGAGATATAGTTTACTCATTTAGAAGGCCTGTATGGCCTGCAGTGGTATATGCATTTACCATAAATCCGAACAATGGAGAAATTAGGACAAAAGGCAAACTAGATTTCGAAGAAAAGAAATTATATGAAATATCCGTGGAGGCAGTTGACAAAGGAAATATTCCAATGGCGGGTCATTGTACCCTTTTGGTGGAAGTACTAGATGTAAATGATAACGCCCCAGAGGTTACCATCACTTCTTTGTCACTCCCCATCAGAGAAGACACTCAGCCTAGCGCCATTATTGCCCTAATCAGTGTGTCCGATCGTGACTCTGGCTCAAATGGACAGGTCACCTGCACCTTGACGCCGCATGTCCCCTTCAAGCTGGTGTCCACCTACAAGAACTACTACTCATTAGTGCTGGACAGCGCCCTGGACCGCGAGAGCGTATCAGCCTATGAACTGGTGGTGACCGCGCGGGACGGGGGCTCGCCTTCGCTGTGGGCCACGGCCAGCGTGTCGGTGGGGGTGGCCGACGTGAACGACAACGCGCCGGCGTTCGCGCAGCCCGAGTACACGGTGTTCGTGAAGGAAAACAATCCGCCGGGCTGCCACATCTTCACGGTGTCTGCTCAGGACGCGGACGCACAGGAGAACGCGCTGGTCTCCTACTCGCTGGTGGAGCGGCGGGTGGGCGAGCGTGCGCTGTCGAGCTACGTGTCGGTGCACGCGGAGAGCGGCAAGGTGTACGCGCTGCAGCCGTTGGACCACGAGGAGCTGGAGCTGTTGCAGTTCCAGGTGAGCGCGCGCGACTCTGGCGTGCCGCCTCTGGGCAGCAACGTGACGCTGCAGGTGTTCGTGCTGGACGAGAACGACAACGCTCCGGCGCTGCTGACGCCCGGGGCTGGCAGCGCGGGAGGCACAGTGAGCGAGCTGATGCCGCGGTCGGTGGGTGCAGGCCACGTGGTGGCGAAGGTGCGCGCGGTGGACGCCGATTCGGGCTACAATGCGTGGCTTTCGTATGAATTGCAGCTGGCGGCGGTCGGCGCGCGCATCCCGTTCCGCGTGGGGCTGTACACTGGCGAGATCAGCACGACGCGCCCTCTGGACGAGGTGGACGCGCCGCACCACCGCCTTCTGGTGCTGGTGAAGGACCACGGTGAGCCCGCGCTGACGGCCACGGCAACGGTGCTGTTGTCGCTGGTGGAGAGCGGCCAAGCGCCACAGGCTTCGTCGAGGGCGTCGGCAGGCGCTGTGGGTCCAGAAGCGGCGCTGGTGGATGTCAATGTTTACTTGATCATTGCCATCTGCGCGGTGTCCAGCCTGTTGGTGCTCACGTTGCTGCTGTATACTGCGCTGCGGTGCTCGGCACCGCCCACCGAGGGCGCGTGCGCGCCGGGCAAGCCCACTCTAGTGTGCTCCAGCGCGGCAGGGAGTTGGTCGTACTCGCAGCAGAGGCGGCCGAGGGTGTGCTCTGGGGAGGGCCCGCATAAGACGGACCTCATGGCCTTCAGTCCCAGCCTTCCTCCTTGTCTGGGTTCTGCAGAGGGAACAGGCCAGAGGGAGGAGGACTCAGAATGCTTGAAAGAGGTAAGCTTATATTTTAAAAAATTGTCTTAGTATTTAACAGAAAACTCTCTTTGTGATTTTGCAGCCACGACAGCCCAACCCTGACTGGCGTTACTCTGCCTCCCTGAGAGCAGGCATGCACAGGTATGTATTTCCCTCCTCATTCACTCAGAAGTTAACCGTTATCTGGGTCTGTGTGTTTATTCAGCTCTGTGCACCTAGAGGAGGCTGGCATTCTACGGGCTGGTCCAGGAGGGCCTGATCAGCAGTGGCCAACAGTATCCAGTGCAACACCAGGTAAAGAGCTGGGGTCTCTCCATTCTTTCTTGCTGTTAATGATTTGTAATGTTTTGTCTTTCAGAACCAGAGGCAGGAGAAGTGTCCCCTCCAGTCGGTGCGGGTGTCAACAGCAACAGCTGGACCTTTAAATACGGACCAGGCAACCCCAAACAATCCGGTCCCGGTGAGTTGCCCGACAAATTCATTATCCCAGGATCTCCTGCAATCATCTCCATCCGGCAGGAGCCTACTAACAGCCAAATTGACAAAAGTGACTTCATAACCTTCGGCAAAAAGGAGGAGACCAAGAAAAAGAAGAAAAAGAAGAAGGGTAACAAGACCCAGGAGAAAAAAGAGAAAGGGAACAGCACGACTGACAACAGTGACCAGTGAGGTCCTCAAATGGAAACAAGCCACTTAGCCAGTTTTTGTAATAATGGCAAATCTCTCCCATGTAGCAATTCCCTGCTCCTTTTTCCTATCTACATGAGCCCTCTTAGAGACCTCAGAAATCTGCAGAAAGTTCCCTGTGTCTGTCTAGAACGCATTTAACAGGTTTTGTCGTAAAAGCTTTACTAAGTCTGGTGTTAACTCTTTCTCTCCACTCTGGCTTGTTTTCAGAACCTAAAAAGCAGACCCAAGTTTCCTTTCTCCTCCGCCGCAAAGGAGAGGCTTCCCAGCCCCGCCAGTGAGAGGTTGGACTCTCTGCCCTGTGCTCCGGGGATCCTGTCTTGATGACACTTGCAGGGCAGGCTGAAAAGTTTTGAGATTGAGCAGCTTGGGAGTTTGTGGCCACTGGGTATGTGTGGCTACCGCGGGTATGCGAGTGCCAGATATTGGCTGAGACGAGCCAGCTTAGACTAATTGGTACAAGGAAGGCAAGAAAACAAAGACAAATAAACAGCGGAAGTTATCAGTATGGAGGGGAAGTGTAAACTTAAAGGGACCAGACTTTCTAAATCTTACAACTCAAGAGGTGGCAGCCACCCTCTAGGAGACAAAACTACCCCCACTGACAAGGCTTTAGGAGACCCTAAAGTCTGTTGGCTGTGACGTCATTATACCTAAAATCTGCATCATACCTGCAAGCCAACAGTTCAGTGTTTTAACAGAGAACCACCCTGGGAAACAGAAGCAGATCTGATGTGTTTCCTATACATGTCCTGTGCTCACTTTATTAAAAATTCTTTTGCACACAATGTTTATGAAAAGGCCAGATCCTTTTCCAATACTTATGCAAAAGCAAAAGAAAACCCCGACACCTCACCTTTCGCTGTTTGTTGTTTCATAGATTTATTTAAAAAAAGAGAAAGTCTATAGCTATAAATCTTTAAAGAGAAATATGAATACAATTCCCCTAAACTCTCCTCAAAAGAGAATTCAGTCTACAGCCATTTAAATGATCATTGCTGCTACAGAAGTGCTTTAAGAGAATTGCCTGAAACATCTGTATTATATCGGCCACCTGCCAATCACAGCTTTACTCTTTCAGGTCACTCTGGGGCTGCCTCTTGCATGTATTACTAAATAAAATGATCTCTCTTTCTCTCTCTCTCTCTCTTTTCTAAGAAACAATTATGTGCACTTTGATACACAACCTTCTCTAACCAACTATATATCAAGACCCAAAAATTGAAGAAAAATATTGTTTTCTCATACAGTGAGCAGATTTTTCAATCTACTAATTCTGTGACTTGTCTTGGTGTGCTAGCCTACACCTTCTCTTTGGTTTAGTTTTCCTTTTCTATAACACTCTGAATTGCTAATCTTACTAACACCTATGATGTTACCTGAAATCAATCTCCCATATGTATGCTGTATGCTATGCTAAGACTCCTGAAATATACTTACTCTGTGCTTGTGTATGTGAATGTTAATGCAACTATTACCTAGAGTGAACTTTAAGCTTTATTGTTGAATGTAATTCCATTATATTTCCTTTTGTACACCTGTGAAAAAGTGGAGTAGTGTTTTTTTAACCATTGTTAATCAGCTTTTGTGTATGAAAGACACAGTAAAATTTCTTTCTTAAATCAAGATACTGGTGATTCAAGGAATTTTATTTATGGTCCAGCCAAGAGCCATCTCGTGCCAAGACTTCTGCTGGCAAGGGAATGGATAAAGCTGTTTTGTTCTAGTAACAATTTTGGAATGAATACTGACAATATTCCATGAGGGTGTGCAAGCACAAATTTTACCAATCTGACCTCTTTGAAGTTGCAGAATGCTTTGAAATTCTAATGGTATCTGAAATATCAGCTCATAGAAAGTAACAAAATTTGCTGTCACCTTAAATAAGACATTTTAATTTTGTTATAATGTACAATTTAGAAGTTTGATTAATTATATTATCTATTTAGGCATTAATATAAAAGAGGTAGGAGTCTGTTATTTAAAAAAAGCATTAAATTTAAAAAAAAACTGTCTTGTCTACTTTTAGCTTCATTCTCCCATATTTTGAAGGGTGTGTAACTTCAGCTCTGCAGGATTGCATGGGGTAAAACTTGTTACCAACACATGTGAACCATTGCTACATTGTAGGTTGTGATCATTTTGCCCCACTGAAGCCCATGTATCTGACCTTACGTGCCTTTTGAACTAGGAGAATCGGGCTAATTTATTAATGATGATAATTATAATGTATCTGTACAGCACTTTTTACATTTGCGAAGTGCTTTCCAATCCATGTTAGTTACTAGTTATTACAGCTGTAAGGATAAAACACGTCATGTGGATTCATTTTGAATTGGTGCTATTGGTATTTCCTCTGTTATTGCTAATAAATGAAAATGGTGGTATGAAAGAAATGGTGGTCATTTCTAAGAATAGGAGGAA